ACCACTATTGTTTCTTTTGATTTTTCGAGAAAAAGTTTATGTACATACCTGCATGTTTGTATTTCAAAAAATAATTGTTTACATTAAAGAGAGGACACCATATATAGTATTCTACGCTTTGCCTTTAATATTCATTACATGATGGGCCTGTCCTTTGAGTATACAGTACACAGCTACGAAGTAATTCACATGTCTGTACTGTTGTGCTGTGTTTTATTGAACCATTCCTCCGTGTTATCACTTCAGCTATTTTCACTACTTCACAGCAATAAACATTTTTTTTTTTTTTGAGATGGAGTTTCGCTCGTGTTGTCCAGGCTGGAGTGCAACGGCGCGATCTCGGCTCACCGCAACCTCTGCCTCCTGGATTCAAAGCGATTCTCCTGCCTCAGCCTCCTGAGTACCTGCGATTACAGGCCTGGGCCACCACGCCCGGCTAATTTTGTATTTTTAGTAGAGATGGGGTTTCTCCATGTTGGTCAGGCTGGTCTCAAACTCCCGACCTCAGGTGATTCGCCCGCCTCGGCCTCCCAAAGTACTGGGATTACAGGCGTGAACCACCGCGCCCGGCCTTAACATCCTTATACATGGGTTACCAGCATCGCGACGACCTTCTGCAAATATTTTTATAGGGTAAATAACTGAATGAAGTCGCTGGGCGCATCTAAAATTTGAATAAATGTAATGAGATCAACAAACAACTAAAAAGTAAACTGATGCTATCCACATTTGTCAAGTACACGAGTATGCCTGCCAGTTTGAAGGTGCTGGCGCGGCGCTGTTGGCCAGAGATCTCTATCAACCAGGGTCATCTGCCGGCAATGCCATAGAGGCGGTCCCGGGGGCGGGCCTTCTTGGGTCACGTGGACGGCCTCGCCCCGCCCCCGTCGAGGCGCCGCGCACGTCTGGAGCTCTGGCTCGTGCAGTAGCGTCACGCGGAGGCGGAGCGAGGACTCGGGGACAGTAAGTTCTGTTCTCGCCGCGCAGGGGGCGGGCTGGCGGGACCAGCTGCTTCCGGCTGGGCTGCGGGCGTGGACTCCTCATTCCGGCTGTGGCCGCGCCGCTGCGGGGCCTGAGGCCCTCTTGGGTTTTGGTTCAGCGTTAGTTAACGGTTAACCCGCCAAGGCGGGCTTCCGCCCAGGCACAGGAGACTCACCGAGCTTGTTCACCTTGAAACTTGGGCCACACCTGAGACCTGCCACCTAAGGGGGGTACGCGGGTCGTTTTTAACAAGCTTTCATGGCATTTGTGCCATGAAAGCTCTAAAGTATAGAAGCTGCTCCAGGGCTTCCGCAGCCCCGGCCGTCCTGGAGATACTCGCCTCCTGGAGTCTGTGTCGAGAATTTGCAGCACCTGGACAGCCACGTGCAGTCTCAGAACTGCAGGCGGTCTTTACCGAAATGTTAAACACAACTTGAAGTTAGGCAGGATAACTGCCAGAGCTGGATGGACCTTAGAGGTGCCAGCTAACGCGCTGTGAGCGTTTTCTGCGGTTAGGCCTGCTCTAAACATTTGACATGTGTTAAAGCATTTATGTGCTTTACCCACACCCCTATGTGGCGGGCCCTTCTTAAAGTAAAAGAAACTGCAGCACAGCGAAGTTAAGCAACTTGCCCCAAATCACGCAGAACTGGGATGCAAACCCAGGTCTAGCTCACTCGTGATCACAATTCAACATCATACGATGGTGCTGATTTCCAGAGCAGCTCTGTGACTTTATATAAAATTATTGGGCAAGCGTTCAATTGTAAACATTCGTGAACATAGCTGTTGCACATTAGCGTTCCTTTTTTTTTTTAATTCAGGACCATCTTTGGTGACAAATATAAATATCAATACTATATATATCACCAATATACATATTTGCTTTGCTAAAAGGTTTCTGTGTCTTCAGGATAGTTTACTTGCAAGCCTCATGTTTTTATAAAAACGTGGGTGCTACCTGAATAAAACTAATGCCTACCCGTTGGCGGTTTTGTGAAGACTAATGAACTATTATATTCAAAGGGTCCAAGCAGTAGGCATTTACTAAAGGACAGCTAGTTTTATCTGTTATTATTCTGCCATTCAGAGAGATACCAAAACTACTCTCTAAGGCATTTCTCTTCCCTGCATGTAAAAGCAAGGGTGTCATACTTGAGATAAGCATTCTGATAATGTGTAGGCAAAGTTTCCACACTTGGTAAAAGCATCTTAGTCATGGTTCAAGACGAGTGACAAGTAAGTACGTTTCACTTCATGTTTCTTTTATCAATCATAGTTCTCTGAAACCTTTATCATTTAGCCCCAGTCTTCTCTGCTCCTTTTTTATCAGTCCCGTAAAAGTTCACCAGTTTGTCGGGTTGGAGGCAAACCTTGCAAAAACTGTAAGTTTGTAGTGACTCAAATTTGAGAAAGATGTGGCCTCATTGCCTGCCTTTTTTTTTCCAGGTTACCACCTATTTGCAATTCAAGGAGAATATAAGACAGAGAAGAAAGCTGTGAATGAATTTCATTTGATTAGCAATAGATTGGACACTCTACTGATCTTGCCTCTCTACAACCTCTCTTCCACCTGACCTCTAAATGTTGAAGTGTTTCAGGAATTGTCTTAGACCTTCTTCCTTATCTACACTTCCTCTCCAAGTGAGTCCATAGAATTCTATGACCTGGAAACTCCTTCAGGCTTTTGTATTTGCTCTTCTTTCAGTATGGAATTCTCTTCCCCAAGCTGTTGGCATGTCTAGTTCATTTGCATTTTGGGCATTTCAGCTCAGCTGTCATCTCAGTGACCAGTTTTTATCTGAGGTAAGAAAATGAAAGGTTTTCATTCATACCCATCTTGTAACTTTCCTTCTTTATGTTCAACTAGCATGAATCTTGATGGCTCTGCACAAGATCCTGAAAAGAGGGAATATTCTTCTGTGTGTGTGGGCAGAGAAGATGACATTAAAAAATCTGAAAGAATGACAGCTGTTGTCCATGATAGAGAAGTGGTCATTTTCTACCACAAGGGAGAATATCATGCTATGGATATTCGCTGTTACCGTAAGATTTTATTTTTCATTTGTAAAACTTTAGTGACTGCAGGTAATATTCAATTCCTTTTCAGACTCAGGAGGACCTTTACATTTGGGAGATATAGAGGTATGTAAAATTAAATTTATTTTCAGCAAATTCAGAATATTAAATGAGTTATTCTCTTCCCCAGGATTTTGATGGACGACCGTGTATAGTTTGCCCCTGGCATAAATACAAAATTACTTTGGCAACAGGAGAAGGTCTGTACCAGTCTATAAACCCTAAAGATCCATCAGCAAAACCCAAGTGGTGCTCCAAAGGAATAAAGCAAAGGATTCACACAGTGACAGTAGACAACGGAAATATTTATGTGACTCTTTCTAATGAACCTTTTAAGTGTGACTCTGATTTTTATGCCACTGGAGACTTCAAAGTAATTAAGAGTTCTTCCTGATAAAAAATATATAGAAATGAAAAATGTTGTGTATGCTTGAAAACATTTTTAGAATAACTCTGCTTCAGTTTTAAAGGTGATGAAATTTTTCAACATAGGCACAACTGTTTAAAATTCACATACATTTGAGAGGTTTAAGAGCACACATACTTAGTATGATGTAAGGATTATCATCAGGATCAATAGAATACATTTTATCGAATCTTCTGGATTAATTAGAAACCTGAAGGTTATAGGTTTGGGATGTTCTGTTTAAGAAGGATAAAAATAAATTTGGAGTAAACAAATAATAGGTAAAAATTAAGGATTAGTAAGAAAAAATTTTTTAATTTAAAAAATTTAATTTTTAAAATAGGAAAAAATCCCTGTTTGATGTAGCAGACTTAATTCTGGAAAAGTTTTAGTATATACAAAGTAAACAGACTATATAATGAACTTCCATCACTCAGCTTTAACAGTTATCAGCATTCTTCCATTCTTGTTTTATTTATACCTCTGTGGATTTGCTACCTCTCCTATTTGATTGTTATTTTTACATTTTTAGGAAAGTTTAAATACATTGAAATGTTCACCTCTGAACTGTGCAACCTTCCTAAATAACAGACTTTTTATACTTAAAAAATGCCTCCAAAAATGAGATAGGTTTACCTGCTGAACTTGAAAATAAGAAACTTAACCACTGTTAAGTGATCTGTGATCAAGGCAGATCTTGAAGTAAGGAAGCCAGACACAGCTGCTGCCCAGCCATGAGAGATGTAAAGTCTCCTATTCAGTGAGCCAATGTTCTTTGAATGCCTATATGAAATTTTCAAATAAAGATTTTTAAAAACGTTTTAGAACTTTGTGAATGTAGGCACAACTAAGTGTCTCCTATAAATATTATAGAGAGGAGATCTAGGGTTTTGTTCCTTGGAGTTCCCGAGCAAGGTTGATGTTCAGTTGGTTCACCCTGGTTTTATCATGTCAGTTATTTATGGTCAGTACCATTCAGTTGCAATGATGGTCATACCGTACCAGTTGTAATGTATTTAAAATAACACCCCAAGCACCCACCATGCAAAAATCAGCAGCACATAGTGGTGATTTTTGCATGGTCAGTGCTCATGCAAAAATCACCACTATGTGGGACCAGAAATAGCTAAAATGAGTAGATGATGAATTCAGAGTGAGAAGAACTGTCAAGATTGGAACCTAGTCTCAAAGCACAGTAGTATTTTTAAAGGAATAGAATTAAGAATCTAAATCTAATACTTAACATTCTAAGGAGCCGACCTGGACTCTTTCTCTTGGTTATTATAAAAATAGTAAATGAGTAAGGTCCGTATAGTAAAGACTCTGCTTACTTACCTTTACTACATATTATTACACTTCCTTTTCTGTTGGAGTTTGGATAGCATGAGTAGCACTTGGTCCTCATTTCTCAGACAACCAACGAACCAGACTTGGGCTTTTTATAGATACTGTTTGTGGTAGCAGCTACTTACTAAGTACAGAAAATGTACTATCTCTCAGGAAGGTACATCCCAGTCTATTCTATCATGTGATAATCCTTCAATGCCCAGTCAGGTCTTAACACATGTCCAGAATATAAAGTGTACAGAAGAAATCAAAGTACTTTCTTCAGGCAAAAACTAGCCCTGGTTTGCAGGAATAATTACAGAAATATTTTCTCATAGGAGCCACTGGCAATAATGAGTAGTGTGCACTTGATTTTTCATTCTAAATTTGTATCTCTAAATCTAGAAATAAAAATCATATCATGTACTGTCTTCATATACAGAAATCTTCTCATCACATTGGTAAGT